GTGGAGCGAGAGGCCGATAATTGTGATCACTCCGGAAATCCTGGGAAGCCAGAAGTGGGAGATGGGTGTTGTGAGGTGGCGTGGCTAGGGAGACCCCATCGAGTGGGTGTGTTATAAGACCTGGGCGAATCCCTGTGGCTGCCACTCTCCTGAGAATGTTCCCTAGGCCTTAGTCCCGCGCCGCTCCCACCCACACCTCCAGGTGTGCAGTCCCCGCCCTTAATTACTCTCACTAAAATTGATAGTTTACACTTGCAAAGCTACACTGGGAAAGCGGAAGAGAAATTTATAATCGTGGATATGGAGAACTAGGGGAGCAGACACACTTGCTTTCGTTTACAGATCCAGTGAAGTGAAAAATCAGAACTAGAAACGTATGCACCTTCCTAGCAGCAAAGCCGCTTCTGCGTTCTTCGCAGCCTCCAGTGCAGGGCGGCGCTGGGAGAAACTTTGCGCCTTCTGGAAAGTTTAGAAAGTGAGCCACGAAAGAGAGGCCACATTTCCGGGGTTTTGCGGGCCCCGCGATGTTTTCCAGAGCTTTTCGAGTGGGAAGAGGAGAGCGACAACGTGAAAATGCCCCGTGCCGGGGCGTCCACCGGAGTCCTGCCAGCTGTCCGGCGCTGGGGTAAGCGCAGGAGGGGCGGGGGTGGGACCCGAGCTGGCGGCCACGGGTCTCCCGCTGCGGGTGTGTCGACTCGGGGGCGGGGCGGGGGAGGCTGCTGAGATAATGAATGGGAGGCTAAGGCCACCCCCCAGCCCCGGCCCTGCCACCACCGTGGGCTGTCGAGCCAATGAATGGAGGAGGGGGCGCAGAGGTCAGGGGCGCTGGGGGCGCCACACCAGGTAAGGGGTCCAGCTTGGGAGCGGGGAGGGCGGACTCTGGGGGTTCGGGTGTTGCTGACTTGTGCTACGTGGAACAAGCAGAAAAGAAGGAAGGCGGAGGAAGAGAGGAGGCTGGCGTCGGCGCTGCTCCTCTGGCCCTCCCTCTGCGCCCCCTCCTCCTGCCAGCGCGCCAAAGCCGGGCAGTAGGGGCCGACTGGCGGCTGACGCTCCCTGAGTGGCGACTCCGTCTCCAGCCCCGCTGCGGAGCGCGGGCCGGATCTGGGGCGGCCAGGGCCCGGAGCCGCGGAGCCCTCCCCGCCGCCCGGCCGAGCACGGGACCCCGGCGGGGTGGGCGCAGGGGGCGGCCCCGCTCTGGGCGACTGCCGAGGGGCGGGCGGAGGGCCGGGCTCGGCTGGCGGTGGGGCGGGGGCCGCCGGGACTGGGCGCGCGGCCTGAAGCCAGCCCGGGGGCGGCAGGAGAGGGACGCGCGGCGGCAGCGAGCGCAGGTAAGGGGGCCGGCGCGGCGTGTGGGGACGGCCACTTGACTCATTTGCATCATTGTCTCTCAAGGGAACAGCTCCTGCCCAGGTCTGTGGGCACTCAGCATGGATTTCAGTCTCCCTGTGAGTGATGGGAAAGAACTAACAGAGGTAAGAATGTAAGTGGCAGCCCTTTCGAAACTCTAGCCAGCAAGGGTACTATATTGTGTTTTAGGTGTCATCCTTGAAGGATAGAATAAATCAGCTGTCGTGTTCTCAGTGAAAAGTGGAAAGAAGTTTTAAAGGATCTGCAAAATAGAATTATGAGACAGAGGAAAGAAAGAAACAGACAATCTGATCTCTATCTTCATCGGCCAGGTAAGATTTGAAGTGTTTAAAGAACGGGATTCTAATTTGAAATACTGTGTTTTTATATTTCTAGGAACCCTGTTTCTATTTTTATTTTAGGAACCCTGTTTACATCTTCTTAAAAGTTGTAAGTCATTTTTAATATATTATCCTTTAATATTTTTTTTTTTTTTTTTTTTTTTTTGAGACAGGGTCTCACTCGTTGCTCAGGCTGGAGTACAGTGGTGCCATCACAGTATACTGCAACCTCCACCTCCTGGGCTCAGGTAATTCTCTCACCTCAGCCTCCCGAGTAGCTAGGATTTTAGAAATGTTCTCTTTCTCACACAGGTGGACGTCTGATTTATGAAGCTCCCCATCCACCTATCTGAGTACCTGACTTCTCAGGACTGACACCTACAGCATCAGGTATCTTGCCTTTCTTTAGTCTTAAAAGCGGTTGCTAAATGTGGGTTTTCCTGTTGTTTTCCAGGTACACAGCTTCTCCTAGCATGACTTCGATCTGATCAGCAAACAAGAAAATTTGTCTCCCGTAGTTCTGGGGCGTGTTCACCACCTACAACCACAGAGCTGTCATGGCTGCCATCTCTACTTCCATCCCTGTAATTTCACAGCCCCAGGTAAGGGCTTCAAACTAGCAGAGGTCTGAGGTTTTTTCATCATCTTTTCTCCTTTTTCTTTTAGTTCACAGCCATGAATGAACCACAGTGCTTCTACAACGAGTCCATTGCCTTCTTTTATAACCGAAGTGGAAAGCATCTTGCCACAGAATGGAACACAGTCAGCAAGCTGGTGATGGGACTTGGAATCACTGTTTGTATCTTCATCATGTTGGCCAACCTATTGGTCATGGTGGCAATCTATGTCAACCGCCGCTTCCATTTTCCTATTTATTACCTAATGGCTAATCTGGCTGCTGCAGACTTCTTTGCTGGGTTGGCCTACTTCTATCTCATGTTCAACACAGGACCCAATACTCGGAGACTGACTGTTAGCACATGGCTCCTTCGTCAGGGCCTCATTGACACCAGCCTGACGGCATCTGTGGCCAACTTACTGGCTATTGCAATCGAGAGGCACATTACGGTTTTCCGCATGCAGCTCCACACACGGATGAGCAACCGGCGGGTAGTGGTGGTCATTGTGGTCATCTGGACTATGGCCATCGTTATGGGTGCTATACCCAGTGTGGGCTGGAACTGTATCTGTGATATTGAAAATTGTTCCAACATGGCACCCCTCTACAGTGACTCTTACTTAGTCTTCTGGGCCATTTTCAACTTGGTGACCTTTGTGGTAATGGTGGTTCTCTATGCTCACATCTTTGGCTATGTTCGCCAGAGGACTATGAGAATGTCTCGGCATAGTTCTGGACCCCGGCGGAATCGGGATACCATGATGAGTCTTCTGAAGACTGTGGTCATTGTGCTTGGTAAGTTCTGTCTTGACTGTAACTTACTTTATAATCCTTCTGATCCCTATCCTTGTCCTTGTAGGGGCCTTTATCATCTGCTGGACTCCTGGATTGGTTTTGTTACTTCTAGACGTGTGCTGTCCACAGTGCGACGTGCTGGCCTATGAGAAATTCTTCCTTCTCCTTGCTGAATTCAACTCTGCCATGAACCCCATCATTTACTCCTACCGCGACAAAGAAATGAGCGCCACCTTTAGGCAGATCCTCTGCTGCCAGCGCAGTGAGAACCCCACCGGCCCCACAGAAGGCTCAGACCGCTCGGCTTCCTCCCTCAACCACACCATCTTGGCTGGAGTTCACAGCAATGACCACTCTGTGGTTTAGAACGGAAACTGAGATGAGGAACCAGCCGTCCTCTCTTGGAGGATAAACAGCCTCCCCCTACCCAATTGCCAGGGCAAGGTGGGGTGTGAGAGAGGAGAAAAGTCAACTCATGTACTTAAACACTAACCAATGACAGTATTTGTTCCTGGACCCCACAAGACTTGATATATATTGAAAATTAGCTTATGTGACAACCCTCATCTTGATCCCCATCCCTTCTGAAAGTAGGAAGTTGGAGCTCTTGCAATGGAATTCAAGAACAGACTCTGGAGTGTCCATTTAGACTACACTAACTAGACTTTTAAAAGATTTTGTGTGGTTTGGTGCAAGTCAGAATAAATTCTGGCTAGTTGAATCCACAACTTCATTTATATACAGGCTTCCCTTTTTTATTTTTAAAGGATACGTTTCACTTAATAAACACGTTTATGCCTATCAGCATGTTTGTGATGGATGAGACTATGGACTGCTTTTAAACTACCATAATTCCATTTTTTCCCTTACATAGGAAAACTGTAAGTTGGAATTATCTTTTGTTTAGAAAGCATGCATGTAATGTATGTATGCAGTATGCCTTACTTAAAAAGATTAAAAGGATACTAATGTTAAATCTTCTAGGAAATAGAACCTAGACTTCAAAGCCAGTATTTGTTTAGGTCATGAAGCAAACAATGCTCTAATCACAATATTAACTGTTTAATTAAAATGTTGTAACAAGTATAAAACAGGGAATGTAAGTTTATTACCAAAGTGATATGTATTCCAAAAAAGTCATAGAAGATGAAGCACTATAATATTGTTCCCATATATTTAAAATACCCAAGTACATTCTAATTACCAGTATATCAGAGGAAAATTTTCGTAGTCTTTGTAAAATAATATACTCATCATAGAAAACTTGAAAAATGCAGAAATGTATAAAAAAGCAAAAATGATTACTGATAATATCACAACCCAGAAGTAACCACCTTTAAAAAGCAACCCCCATGTATGCCTATATGTGTATTGTATACTTTTTTTACATAATTGGAGTCATACTGTAAACAGTTTTATAAGTAGATCTTTTTCATTGCAAAATTGCCACATTTTCTTATGGCATTAAAAATTTTACAAAAACATAATTTTAATGGCTATATTATATTCCATTTAATGGATGCAACTCAGTTTATTTAACCATTCCCATGTTGTTAACTATTTAGGTTGTTTCTAATTTTCATTATTATAAAGTTGCAGAAATTTGGTGTACATAAAACTGTCTCCATATAATTGATTATTAGGATATATTCCCATGAAGGATTCTTTTTTTAAAAAAATGTGAAATGTCATCTTGTACTTACACCTTTCATGAAAAGGGATTTCCTGCTTTTGTACTGCATGGGTGGCAGTTGTGAGGAAAAGCCAGTCAAATGACCTTTTTACAAAAGAAATGCAGTGGTCACTTCAGTTGAGAGTGACTTTTTAATACAACAAGATCAACTAGAAGAATTCAACTGTCTCAAGAATCAAGGTACCCCAATATATCTCGCAATTCCAAACTTTGTTTGAGGGACTCGTTATCCAGCTCTTGGTAGCCACACCTGCAATGTAAAATGGAAGAAAATGCAAAGAAACCAAATGTGCCGAGTGAATAAAGGATTGTCATATCAATTAGTGTGGGTCCATCTGTAGCAAATGGGTTGAGTGTGTCAGTATGTGGTTGGTTACTGTGTATTCGCCAGGAATCACCCCGATAGGCTGCCACCCTATTAGGTGATACCTGTTTAATATGTTGTCCAGGTAGACTAGTAGTTGCATCAGTTTGCTGTAACAAGTAACCAGTGAGGTAACACAGTGGTGAAGCAGGTCAGGGGAGGTCAGGAGGATGTCTGAGAGAAAGAAGTCCGGGAGATGAATGGCTGTCTAGGAAGGAGGATGTCAGTGCACGGTTAGTGTTTGAGCAGAGGGCAGACTTGTAAAGTACCTGTAGTGAAAAGAATGTGGGGACCCGATTAGCAGAAAGGTGTTTGCACGTACTTTATACAAAATACAGAATACTTTATATTGGAAGTGAAAGAAATGAACGTGGACTTTTACACATGTGCATATTTTTCTGGAGGCTATATGGATTATTTGAAATGAAAAGCATACTAATTGGACTTTAATAAATCATTTTCAATCAGCGTTTGGTAATGTGTGGTTCTGGTCAGTGCT